TTCTGCCTCAGCCTCCTGAGTAGCTGGGATTACAGGTTCGTGCCACCATGCCTGGCTAATTTTTCTATTTTTAGTGGAGACGGGGTTTTACCACGTTGGCCAGGCTGGTCTTGAACTCCTGACCTCGTGATGTGCCCGACTCGGCCTCCCAAAGTGCTAGGATTACAGGCGTGAACCACCGTGCCTGGCCAATTTTTGTATTTTTAGTAGAGATGGGGTTTTATCATGTTGGCCAGGCTGGTCTTGAACTCCTGGTGATCCGCCTGCCTCGGCCTCCCAAAGTGCTGGGATTATAGGTGTGAGCCCCCGCGCCTGGCCATCCTTTGTATTTTTTGATGAAAAAAAAAAATTTTTTTTTTTTTTTTTTTTTTAAGACAGAGTTTCACTCTTGTTGCCCAGGCTGGAGTGCAATGAGTGCAGTCTTGGCTCACTGCAATTCCCACCTCTCAAGTTCAAGCGATTCTCCTGTCTCAGCCTCCCGAGTAGCTCAGATTACAGGCACACGCCACCACGCCCGGCTAACTTTTGTATTTTAGTAGAGACAGGGTTTCATCATATTGGTCAGACTGGTCTTGAACTCCTGACCTCAGCTGATTTGCCCACCTTGGCCTCCCAAAGTGCTGGAATTACACAGGTGTGAGCCACCACGCCCGGCTGTTTTGATGAAATTTTTTGAAAGAATGTATTCATATTCCTGTAGATTTCCCATTTCCCACATTCCCTCAAATTTAGTTTCCGTGTTAATATCTTCTATTAATTTTGAACAGTGTCTTTATTGTAGTTTATGCAAAGTGAGGAGTGAGTGCCATACTTATTTTGCTTCCTGTTGAGAATAAACTGAAGTTAAATTACTGACATTTTGCATATTATCTCAATCATTTTTTAAGGACCTGTAAAACAGAATAAGGTGAATCCTAATTTGCTAGATGCAGATTTCTTGTAGCTATTTTTGATTCCTGCAGGCTGCTCTGATTTGCTACTTGAGGAGGAAAGCTGATTTGGGGGTTTTCTTTTTGTCTTGGTTCTAGCACATGCAGATGACAATCCAGGCTCTCCAGGATGAATTGCGGATCCAGAGGGACCTGAATCAGCTGTTTCAGCAGGATAGTAGCAGCAGGACTGGCGAACCTTGTGTAGCAGAGCTGACAGAGGAGAACTTTCAGAGGCTTCATGCTGAGCATGAGCGGCAGGCCAAAGAGCTGTTTCTTCTTCGAAAGACATTGGAGGAAATGGAGCTGCGTATTGAGACTCAAAAGCAGACCCTAAATGCTCGGGATGAATCCATTAAGAAGCTTCTGGAAATGTTGCAGAGCAAAGGACTTTCTGCCAAGGCTACCGAGGAAGACCATGAGAGAACAAGACGACTGGCAGAGGCAGAGATGCACGTTCATCACCTAGAAAGCCTTTTGGAGCAGAAGGAAAAAGAGAACAGTATGTTGAGAGAGGTATGTGACTACTTTTTTAGTTTTATGATTTGGCACTGAATCTCTTTCTGCCTCTTTTCTACAGGAGATGCATCGAAGGTTTGAGAATGCTCCTGATTCTGCCAAAACAAAAGCTCTGCAAACTGTTATTGAGATGAAGGTAAGTGAGAATCTAGTAAAGAATCTTATGAAACTTCAATCACTAAATCTTCCATTGTCTTCAGGATTCAAAAATTTCCTCTATGGAGCGTGGGCTTCGAGACCTGGAAGAGGAAATTCAGATGCTGAAATCGAATGGTGCTTTGAGTACTGAGGAAAGGGAAGAAGAAATGAAGCAAATGGAAGTGTATCGGAGCCATTCTAAATTTATGAAAAATAAGGTAATGGCATGTGAGACTTTTGATTCTTAAAAATAAGTGAAAAAGAATAATAATGTCGTGACAGGTAGAACAACTGAAGGAGGAACTAAGTTCGAAAGAGGCTCAATGGGAGGAGCTGAAAAAGAAAGCGGCTGGTCTTCAGGCTGAGGTCTTTGCCGTAAGATTTACCTCTTTGTGTGCTTTTTCCTTAAAGTGTTTTACTTCTTTTCTAGATTGGCCAGGTGAAACAGGAGCTGTCCAGAAAGGACACAGAACTACTCGCCCTGCAGACAAAGCTAGAAACACTCACAAACCAGTTCTCAGATAGTAAACAGCACATTGAAGTGTTGAAGGAGTCCTTGACTGCTAAGGAGCAGAGGGCTGCCATCCTGCAGACTGAGGTAGAAACAATTCTGGGATTTGTGGGGAGTTGGTTAGTAGCTGAGTCTCAGTGATTATTTCTGTAAGTTACTAGGGCCACTGCGCAAATAGAACCATCTCATCTGAGTCTCAGTGATTATTTCTGTAAGTTACTAGGGCCACTGCGCAAATAGAACCATCTCATCATAAAAGGAATAAAAAAGAGATGCTTGAGGCTAGGTGTGGTGGCTCACGCCTGTAATCCCAGCCCTTTGGGAGGCTGAAGCGGGCGGATCATGAGGTCAAGAGATCGACACCATTCTGGCCAACATGGTGAAACCCCGTCTCTACTAAAAATAAAAAAATTAGCTGGGCGTGGTGGCACGTGCCTGTAGTCCCAGCTACTCAGGAGGCTGAGGCAGGAGAATTGCTTGAACCCAGGAGGCGGAGGTTGCAGTGAGCTGAGATCATGCCACTGCACTCCAGCCTGGCGACAGAGTGAGATTCTGTCTCAAAAAAAAAAAAAAAAAAAAAAAAAAACCTCAAAAATCAATAGAGACTATAGGGA